TCATTGTACTCGTACAGGTTGTGAGTCTACTTGTGTACGTTTATTTGTTTTCTTGTTTATTCTTATCTAGACCAAAAGCTCAAGGACGACAGGAACAATGGGTATCTTGATCTTCACAGGGCCCAGTACAGTGGTGCTTGACAGATATAAGGCATTCACTAAATACATATGGGAAGAAAGGCAGGGAGAGAAATGGATGGAGAATGAGGGAGGTGGGAAAGATAGTAAGAGAGAGAGAGTGAGAGAGAGGAACTCCCTTCAGAGAAAGGGAAAAAGAAAAGGAAGGAGAGAGGGAAAAGGCAGGGAAAATGTAGAAAGAGAGGAAGAAGAAATAAGGTCTTTTTGACCAGCATCATCATCAATATGGTAGATTTTCGCTTAGAGCAAGGGGTAAAAAGAGGAAGCAAAAAGAAAGCACCTAGGAATTTTTATTTGGTTCTCCTTCTCCTTCTCCTTCTCCTTCTCCTCCTCCTCCTCCTCCTTCTCCTCCTTCTTCTTCTTCTTTTTGTAAAAGCATCTACCCTGTGCCAAGTGTTTTCTAAATTATTTTAGCTAGTCATATTTAATAGCACTATAAAAAAAAGATGTTAAAATTTCATGTTATTGGTGAGAAAAAAAAAAAAGAAAAGAAAAAAGCCTCTCTAAAGTTAAGGAACTTGCCCAAGACCTGACAGCTGCTTCTGAATGTGAGGAGCCCACACTGTCCCCACTCCCCCACAGGTCTCACATCTCTTATGGTTATGTGGTCTGTAAGCAGCCTACCTCCGTCACAGTATTATGTGGGCAGACAATCATTCACAGCTTTTTAAATTTTATTTTACTTTTATTTTTTGCATTAAATACTATTTGAAAGAACCTGTTAAGGGCCAACACATTTGGACTAAAAAAGATGGCTGGAACTGCTGAAGAGTTAGGGTGTGAAGCAGACTGGCAATCCCACCCCACCAGACACCTAGGGAAGCTGAAGTTGACTGGCTGGCTTTCATGCAGAAGGAGGAGTCAGTTTCCATGGCATGGACACAACACTCCGGATGGTTAGGACTGCCTGTCAGCACAGAGCTCCTCAAATTTCACACAAGACAGTAAGTGTTTTTAAGTTACCCTCTCTTATTTAAATTACGTTTACTTTTCTTTCTCTCCCTCCAGGGCTGTTCTCACATTTCAATGCACTCACCTGGAGGGCTTACCACAACAAAGATGGCCGGACCCCTGCCCAGAGTTTCAGATTCTGTAAGTCTGGGGCTGAGCACAATAATTTGCATAGAATTTCCTAAGTGGCATGTCTCTCCCACAGTTGTTTTCTGCCATGGAATTGGCCAAAATGTCAGACATGACAAAGCTTCACCAAGCTGTGGCTGCAGGAGACTACAGCTTAGTGAAGAAGATTTTGAAGAAAGGTCTCTGTGACCCAAACTACAAAGATGTAGACTGGAATGACCGGACCCCACTTCACTGGGCTGCAATCAAAGGTGAGTGGGCAATGCTTAGGTAGATCTGCCCTACCTCATCCTGTTTCTTTTTGGTACATCTAAGGGCAAATGGAGGTGATACGGCTCCTGATAGAATATGGAGCCAGGCCCTGCCTGGTTACTAGTGTGGGCTGGACCCCAGCTCATTTTGCAGCAGAAGCAGGCCATCTGAATATACTCAAAACTCTCCATGCATTGCACGCTGCCATCGACGCCCCTGACTTCTTTGGAGACACACCGAAGAGGATTGCACAGATCTATGGACAGAAAGCCTGTGTGGCATTTCTGGAAAAGTAAGTTTATTTTTTTTCCACCTATAGAAGGATTAAACAACTACCTTCTCTTTCTTCTCCCCAGGGGAATAGAATTTTGACTCTATATAAATCAAGAAACGCCTGACTTCTTTAGTAGTTTGTATTTGCAAGATCTAAGATCATGGTAAACATTAGGTCCTAAAATCTTGGGGAAGGACAACATGTCCTTCCTCTGACTTGTTAGCAATCAAATTGAGTAGGTTTTAAATGTCTGTTAATTGGAAGGGTTTGTTATTTCATTTTCAGCCAAAGGAGAGAGGTGCATTTTAAGTATCAGAATTAGATCAGCTTTGAGTTTGTACTAAATTTGGAATGTAATAGATTTTCATAAATTACGTGTGCCTTTTTGGAAATGTCAACTGTCTTTATGTCTGCTTGTAAAAGTTTCAAAATATGTTTTTCTCTCAAAAAGGCAACGTTATTTCATTTGCTTGAATATTATGATAGGAACGCTTACTGATATTACTTGATAGTTTTATATAGCCTTGGAACTTTAACATATAATATAGCAGTATTAATCATGATAGTTGTACTTCTTTGAAACATTAAATTTGAGGAAACTAATCTATGTAATTGTCTCCACTTCTTCACCTCTCACCCACGCTTCAGACTTCTTCCCTGATCCCCATACTGAATCAGCTGTCACTCAAGTCATTAGGGAGCTCCTCACGCTAAATCAATTGCCTCTTCTCAATTCACATCTTACCTCCACTTAATTCGGTATTTAATATTCCTGAAACTCTTCTCCCTTGTTTTATCTGATGCTATTCTCTTTTAGTTTTTCTTCTACTTCTCTGATAATTCCTTATGACTTTTAAAATGTGCTTTTTCTAAGAATAAATCTTATGATATGTTCTTGCGTGCCTTTTAAATGCTGACATTCCTTAGGGTCCTGCCCTTGGCTGTCCTCTACTGACTCTCTCTAAGTAATCCCAGCCCCTCCCTAGTGACCAGGGATCAACATGAAATATGATCCCAGCATAACTGAAATGCAGGAGGGGTGCTTGCCTCCAAATAGTGGGGAGTGCTATTACCAAGAAAAGTAGGCAGACAGTGTTGAGCCAGCAAAAACAATAAAGGTCAGTCACATCACGTGTGAGTCATTTCTACTTATTATCAGCTCCCACTAAGAACTTCCCTGACAGAGCGTTTAGGGAGAAGAATCCTGAATTAAGGGGGGATTAACCTGGATCTTGAAAGCTAGCTGGCTAATGAAGGAGGGAGAAAAACTGTTGATTTAGAGTGAAGGCACCAACTTGGAAATGTGCATAGGTTGTGTGTATATGTGAGAAGGTGAGGGATAGTGGAGTGCAGGGATGAGTGGCCTGGCTAGGCAGAGCATTCACACTAGAGAGGAATGGAGCATAAGGTCAGGTGACGGGGTGGGTGACCACAGTGAACTAGGCAAGCAGAAGAGTGTGAGCTCATCAGGGGAGTCACAAGCTGAAACAGATGCATTAGCAATTTATTTGTGTAGTAGAGGAGTTGGCAGTGGTACTGCGTGGGATTGAAGACTGCTAGACTTTAGGCAAGGGGATCACTTAAGGAATTTCTTATTGATTCACATTTTGAGTAAGTTGGCTCCTGGGCTAGGTGATGAAGATAAAGGATATAAGAGAACTTCAAAAGAAGCCTAGACCATATGTGATCATTTTCTGAATATCCTAGGGAATGTTGTGAAACAATTCAGCTTTTGATTCAGCCCCCCAAGTGATAAACCTCTCATTTAGCAAATATTTTTGAGTTCTACTATGTGTATGTCATTGAGTTAGACACTAAAAACAACCTAAAATAAACCAGATACAGTGCTGGACATCAAGAAGGTTAACTGTGTGGGAGACGAAATAACTTGTTTACATAAATAACACTAATACAAGACAGAGAGTGACTAGGCAGAGGAAAGACATGGTGTGGTCTGAAGATTGAAAGGTCACTTCCAGCTTAGGGTGAGGGACTAGTGAGTTTGCTGTCCTTTGAATGAACTGTGCTTTTAATAATGGTTTGCACTTAAAATGCTATTTGCCTTCCCTATACCATTATCTATCCTCTTAAATTCCATTTGTCCTCATATTGGTTCAAAAGTGACTTTTCCAAGTACCTTTAAGCAAGTCACATACTCACCATTGGCCTCATACAAAACTGTATATGTGTGTATTTCCCATTGTCTATGTGTGTATAATGCTCTATTTATTTATCCATCCATGTATCCATTTACAATTATATGTATTTTTACAGAATCCATACATACGTATAATACATATGTGATTGTGAGTGATTCTCATTTTGTTCCTTATATGTTTCTGTACTTTTAAATTTTATACAAGGAACACACATCACTTTTATGATTATGAAAAATAAAACTAAAAATAAACGAAAACAGTCTCGCAATAATCTGCAGGTTGCTCTATAAATGTGAGCACTTCAAGAATCAGGAGCATTTTCTTCAAGCTGAGTGACTATCTTTGAGTCTGTTAACATCTCACTCGGGTCCCACAATTTTTCTCCACCTCCAAGTAGTTTCTTTAGTGTCTGAGACCTTCCCTAAGTGTATGCTTGGAAATGCTCAAACTTGGCCTCCTTCCTTCTCAACTGAACTGCGGTGTGCAGAACCTGTGAATAAAGGCCGATTCCCAGGCTGGAACAGGTCCTCCTGATCCAAGTTCAGAAGGCTCTCTCTTCTTTCCTAGGGCAGAGCCCGAGTGCCAGGACCA